TCCGGCTGCCTGCCCGTGGCCCCAAGGACTCCTGGCTTGCATCCAGGTCCTTGGCCCACAGGCATCAGATCCTGAGCTGGGGCGCCTGCACCCTCTCCCACCTCTTCTCTAGGCACCGTGAAGCCGAGGAGAGGTGGCGTGGGACGGCTTGTGCAAGTGAGAAGAGCACCACCACTTCATCCTCACCTATCTTGTCCCAGGATCTGGGTGCTGACTCGGCAGGCTTGGGCTGGGCACGGCCCTGTGGGGAGGGCTTGGTAGCCTGCCCTCGCTGTCGTCTCCGGGTCCAGCCTCGGCCTGAGTCGGGAAGCACACAATTATATCCACAACAAGGAGGCCCAGAGGCCCTGCCTGCAGCCCCCAGGTATGCAGGTAGAGGGTCCTCTCGGACTGCCTGCCCCCTGCCTCTGGCGCCCAGCCTGCAGCTACGTCGAACCGGGCCCTAACAAGGTTCCCCGCACTGGCAATGAGTGATGAGAGGCACTCCGCGGGCACGCCGTTCCAGGGCGCTCACGAGGCCCAGCAGCCCCGCTATGCCCACATCCACCCCGACACCTGCAGCCCCCCAGGCTTAGCCCGGCCCCGCAGCAGCCCTCTCGACGCCCAGCAGCACCCCAGTGTCTGGCTGACGCCAGGGCAGTAACGGCGGGCTGAAGCAGCATCGGCCCCTCGGTCTACGCCACAGCCGGGTGCAGATTTCCCGGATCTGAGGGACCGCCGGGCACCGTCCGCTGGGGATCATGAGGGGCAGCTTTGGCCCGACCGTCTCGCGCCTGTACACGCGGCCCCACCTGATCCCGTGGCACTTGGCGCGGCGTGGGAATGGGCGCGCTCTCCCATCACCCACCGCGCGGCACTGCCGCGCCAGCAGGGACCGGGAGAGCCTGCGAGGTAGCGGCCACACGGCATACAGCGCAGGCGCGGCCTGGATGGGAGGAGCGCGTGGAGCGTGCCGGGAGCATGCGCCGGGTCGTACACGGCGGCCGCGCGCACGCTGGGGGCGTGGCTGCGCGATGTAATCGGTCTCTGGACGCTGCGCGGCGCTCCTAGGAGCAGGCGTTCCCGACTCCGGCAAGAGGGTCAGTGTGGAGGCGGGAGCCCGGGCGGCCGGCACGGCGGCCGATCTCGTTCTCCACTTTCTAGGTGGCGCCTGGACTCTCGCCCTCAGAGGGAGGCCCGTCCCACGGTCTGTGGCTACGGATCCCAGGACCCTCTTCGCGGGCGATTCGCGTAGCCTCAGGTGGGTGGGCTTCTTGTTGCCGTGGGCCTTGTCAGTCACTCACACGCCCTCCCTTGGTGCCCAGGTAACTGCATCCTGCCCAGCATGACGGCCCCCTGCCCGCCGCCACCTCCAGACCCCCAGTTTGTCCTCCGAGGCACCCAGTCACCGGTGCATGCGCTGCACTTCTGCGAAGGAGCCCAGGCTCAGGGGCGCCCGCTCCTCTTCTCAGGGTGAGTAGCTGTGGCCCCAGCCCCAGGCCACCCCCTGACACCCTGCTCGGCTTGTCTGAAACAGGTCTCAGAGTGGCCTGGTACACATCTGGAGCCTGCAGACGCGGAGAGCGGTTACCACCCTGGATGGCCACGGCGGCCAGTGTGTGACCTGGCTGCAGACGCTGCCCCAGGGGCGCCAGCTCCTCAGGTGGGTCTCCAAGGTGCAGGAGCCAGGTATGGAGTCTCAGGCCTGTCTCCTCTTTGTCTGGCAGTCAGGGCCGGGACCTGAAGCTGTGCCTGTGGGACCTCGCGGAGGGCAGGAGCGCTGTCGTGGACTCCGTGTGCTTGGAGAGTGTGGGCTTCTGCCGGAGCAGCATCCTGGCCGGGGGCCAGCCACGCTGGACGCTTGCCGTGCCAGGGAGGGGCAGCGACGAGGTGAGAGCCAGCCTGCCTGAGGCCCCATGTTCCGGCCCAAATCAACTTGTTTTCTTACTGTCAGGTTCAGATTCTGGAGATGCCCTCCAAGACGTCAGTGTGCGCCCTGAAGCCGAAGGCAGATGCCAAGCTGGGCATGCCCATGTGCCTGCGGCTGTGGCAGGTAAGGCCCCGCGTGCACCAGCCACGCCCTGCCCAGGAGCTGACTGCTCTGCTGTTCCCCGCAGGCCGACTGCAGCTCCCGCCCACTCCTTCTGGCCGGCTATGAGGATGGATCGGTGGTCCTGTGGGACGTCTCTGAGCAGAAGGTGTGCAGCCGCATCGCCTGCCATGAGGAGCCCGTCATGGACCTTGACTTTGACTCCCAGAAGGCCAGGGGCATCTCAGGCTCCGCGGGGAAGGCGCTGGCTGTCTGGAGCCTGGACTGGCAGCAGGCCCTGCAGGTCAGTGCGCCAGGCCCCGGGTCTCATTTATCGAGTGGCCTAACACCTCTCCCAACTCTCACAGGTGCGTGGGACTCATGAACTCACCAATCCCGGGATCGCCGAGGTCACGATCCGGCCAGATCGCAAGATCCTGGCCACCGCAGGCTGGGACCACCGCATCCGCGTGTTCCACTGGCGGACGATGCAGCCACTGGCCGTGCTGGCCTTCCACAGCGCCGCTGTCCAGTGCGTGGCCTTCACCGCCGATGGCTTGCTGGCCGCGGGCTCCAAGGATCAGCGGATCAGCCTCTGGTCACTCTACCCACGCGCATGACTCACCCACTCCCTTCCCGGGAGACGAGGAGGGCGGGCAGGGAGGTGGGCATCAGGCCCCAGCCTTGGCCTGAAACCTCAAGGGCCTCTGAGGACCAGCAAGTCATGGCCCAAGGACCATGGAGTCCCCGCTGTCTTCATGAGGTTGGTATTTCCTTTTGTGGAGTGCCTCATCACAGGACGGTGACTCTGGGGGCCAGCCAGAGCCCTGGCCGTCCGAGGCCTGCAGGAGACGTTGGCTTGGGCCTGCTGTGTTGCCAGCTGAGGGTATTTTATAATAAATTTCCATTGCCAAGTTGCAGGCTTGAGGTGGGAGCTCCCTGAGGAGGCCCTGGTCCCCCACTTAGCATCAGTGCCCTCAGACCCCCACCAGGCAGGATGCTCAGCCCCACCCTCACACCTGCTGTTGAATGGGCCACCCCGAGTGTGGGTTTCCTGGGCCAGGCCTCAGGAGATGATAGGCCCCAACCATAGCTGCGTCGATGTCCACATGACCCCTCACCCCGAGGAGGCCAGGAGCTCCCAACACACAGGTTGAGGCCAGGATCAGGATCAGGAAGTAACTGAACTCCCTAAAGAGTGAAGCAGAGAAAGGTGCCTGTGAGGGACGGCAAGGGGGGCTTGCAGCGCACAGGGCCAGGCCAGATGTGGGATCCGGGAGGGCACGCCTGCCCGCAGAGGGTGCAGTGGGGAAGGCGCACAGGGTGCACCTCCAGGTGAGTGCTGGGCAGAAGGCACGAGAGCAGCAAGGGAGTGTGACAAGCACCGCCTCACAGTGGCCAAGGCCACAGTCACAGCTGCGGCTGCACACAGGGTGGCCCCCAGGGCACAACACAGCAAGAGCAGGACTTAGCAGCCAGAGCCTCACACTGCATGCAGCCGGGCCCAGCCTGGCCGGTCGTCTCCTCCTAAAAGCGGGTGTTGATTGGGAAAGAACCATGACCCTGAATATTGGAGTGGGGCCCATGGGCAGATCCAGAGAAGCTGGGACCACACACGCCTGTGTCTGCCCGGATTGCCGGAAGAGCCCCTCTAGCTGAAGGCCCGGGGTGGCCTCCCTTGAGGCAGTTGCCCTGCAAGGCCCTGCCGATGCTCCTTGGGACCCCCACCTGGGCTTCTAGTCCTAGAACTAGACTCGAGTCCAGCAGACCCCCAGGATGAGATACAGAGGGTGACCCTGAGAGTGGCACCAGCCTCCTGCAGGACCACATGGCATTTCCAGGTTTCCAGGCAGAAATCTGAACATGTGTGGGACGGATCGGAAGGGTGTGGGATCCAGGTGGCCGGAGCAGGGGTGGATCAGGGGAGTTCCCGGAACAGACCTGCCAAACGGAGGGCTGGACTGGGCGCTGCAGCTTGGGGCCAGGAAGGCTCCAGTGCCGGGCTGGGGGTGGGGGCTGGATTACAGCCTGAGGGTGGCTGCACTGAGTGAAGTGGACATGGCCAGCCGCCGTGGGGTACAGCCGAGGAGGGCTTCCAAGGCCTGGGGATGGGGGTGTTGGATTTGTCAGTGAGACCTGTGCACCCACTGCAGGGGGTCCCAAGGCCGTGCCTCCCCAACCCCACTGTGAGGAACATGGTTGCTGGGGGGCCCGGAGTCCTTGAGGAGTCCTGTGACCACACTTCTCTGTTGGTCAGAGGTACCATGGGGACCGTTCCATCAAACGGGAATGTCAGTGCTGGCCGGGAAAGCGGCCCCTGGCCCAAGCTTGGAGACCACCTGGCTCGGGTACTGGCCTGGCTCCGTTGGACAAGGGTGGCCACCAGGTGCCCAGGACCTTTGGAGAGGGGGGCCCTGCTGCTTTTCCTCGAGTGTCCTATAGCCGCCAGGATGCGTAGGGCACTCCGGGAGGTATTTTCATATCACTGAGGTGTCAGGGAGGGGAAGGGTCCTGGGTTTAGGCTGCAGTGACTGCAGGTGCTGAGGGAGCTGTGCCCTGGGTGCTCATCACAGGCTGTCACAGTGAGGGAAGGTGTCAGGTTCTGACATCCCCATGACAGCGGCAGGGTAGGTGGAGTGGGAATTGGCTTTGCAGTTTCCCTGCATGCCCTTGACAGCCTTGCCAAAGGCACATCTGCCCCGCCTCAGCTCCCACCCTGAGGGTTCTGGGCCTCTACCCCTTCCCCTGTTTATGTCCCTGTCATCTTTGGCATCATCACTGTAGTTACAAAACTCCCTACGTCCCACAGCCACGAGGTGGGTATCCCACATGAGGGCCCAGGTGTGCATGCCAGCATGAGGTTGGCGAGTGGCACTGCCTGCTGATGTCTTACATAGAGGCCATGAAGAGCTGTGGGCAGGGTGTACAGACCCTGAGTTGGCCCCTGGCCCTCGTGCTTTCAGTCAAAGGCACAAGCAGGGTGGATGGCAGGCGGCTGCCCCCTAGCCTGGCCTTGAGCTCCCTGCCCCAGGCCATGTGGCGTTGAGCAGTGTCCAGGCACATCTTGTTCTGAATCTCAGTGTGCAGGGATGGAGTCGGGACAGCGTGAGTCCTGCATGCCTAACACAGCCCTCACCCCTCCAGTGCACAACGGGGCCACGTGCCCGCATCTGGGTGGCTAGGCAGATAGGGCCCCCCTTGCCAGGCAGATCCAGCTTCTGAGGCCTTATAGACGTCCTGTGGAGGGCAGGCCCAGGACTTTCATTCACCTGGCTGAGCTGCCTGGGAGAGCAGCAGAACCGGTGCTGGGGTCCAAGCCGGCCAAGAGCAGTGCAGCCCTCCTGGTCCTGTTCCTCTCTTGAGCTGCTCCGTGGTGTCCACAGCAGAGCCATGTGGCTCTGGACAGGTCGGCCTTTGTGTCAACAGAACCTGGGTCGTGATGAATCACCATGCGTCTGACCAGCCTTGAAACCCCCACAACAGAAGAAGAAACGGTCTCAGCTCCAGACATCCAGCTTGGAAAAGATGCACCTGAACATTGGCATTCTCTTCCTAGCAAACAGCCACTTCCTGTAGGCTGGCAGGAACGCCAACAGAGCCAGCAGTGAAGGCATTAAGTGGGGAGGAGGGGTGGCCCGGAGGCAGCACGCGAAGGTCAGCATGCAGCTCCTGGGATGAACCTGAGAGGCGACTCCTGGCAGCATGGCTGGTCGCTGCCATCACGCCCCTGGCCAACCCACCAACTGGGAGAGGCAGCCCTTCCACATCTTCCTCCATAATGCTCTTGGGTAGCAGTGAGGCCTCTCAAGCCAGAGAGAACTTGGTGTTTGGAAACAACGGCGGACATTTCTTGCCATTTTCAGTGCCAACTCAGGTAGGTGTGTTCTACCATCCTGTGTTTTTGGGGTGTTTTTTTTTTTGAGTCAGAGTCTCACTCTGTCCCCCAGGCTGGAGTGCAATGGAGCAGTCTCGGCTCACTGCAACCTCTGATTCCCAGGTTCAAGCGATTCTCCTGCCTCAGCCTCCCGAGAAGCTCAGGACCACCCACATAGGTGCAGGCCATCATGCCCAGCTAATTTTTTATTTTTTTTTATAGAGAAGGAGTCTCGCTATGTTGCCCAGGCTGGTTTCGAACTCCTGGGCTCAAGCGATCGATCCTCCCGCCTCTAGCCTCCCAAAGCACTAGAATTATAGGCCTGAGCCACTGCGCCCGGCCCACCATCCTGTTCTTATTGGAAGAATTTCCATGTGTCGAGGCACGGGCACAACGTAGCTGGTCCTCTGCTCAGGGCCCCACAAGGCTGCGTCAGGGTGGCAGCGCGGCTGGGGGCTTTTTCTGTTCAAATCCAGATTCTCGTGGCTGTGAGCCCCAGCCCTGGGCACTGTCCGCCTGGTGGTGTCTTCACAGCCAGCAGGGGTGGCCTTGGGGTGTTCTGTGGAGTAACTTTCACGGCCCAGAGTGGGATCCTGAGTGGCTGGAGCCGTATGCTCCAGCATCCCCAGCCGCTGCCTCCGGTGCAGGTGGAGTGGGCCCCTCTGATTACCAGGAGCTGTCAGAGGGGCAGCAGGTCCCACTCCACTGGCCGGTGGGCAGCTGTGTGCAGGGACGCGGGTCCTGGCACGTCTGCCTGGTGAGGCCCTGCCTCCAGTGCCAAGGGGCCTCCCCTCTCGACGGTGGGCGCCACCATGTGCTGACCTCTGTGCAGCCCCACTTTACAAGGTAGGTTCGGCCAGCACCCCATCCGCGGGCGGGCAGCACTCACCCAGCGTTGCGCCGCCAACAGGGTCCCTCTTAGACAAGCAGCTGTGCCTAGAGCCTTTTCCTTCCTCCCTGCGTGTTACCTGCAGGCCAACAGACGGCCCTGGGTCTGGGACCAGGAGAACCTGCCTCCGCCTCTGGCAGTGGGTGTCCCTGCAGGCAGATTGGGCTTGGCACGTAGACACCGAGGGGTCAGCCGATGCCGGGAGATGATCCCGGGAAGGGCTCCGGAGCACAGCCCAGGACCCGCCGCCGCTGCTGGGCGCTCCATGTTGACGTGCTGTGCGTGTCTCCACTCCCCAGGCAATGATGTTCAATCAGGTGTTTCCCACCTGTGTCTCTGCCAAGAAGCCACAGAACACCCTCTGCACAAAAGGAGTGTTTGCACAAAGAAAAACAACCCTCCGGGGGTTCTTTAGAAATGCTTATACTCAATTAGCTAGAACTTCATGTGAAATCCCAGCGTGGAAGACAACAAGCCGGCACCGGTGAAAACTTTGCTGTGCACCTGCCCTCTACCAAGCTGCCAGCCCCACCAGCCCTGTGGTCCTAGGTGGGCACAGCTGCTGCACGGTCCCCCAGGCCTGCCTCTCCTCGGGGTCTCAACCTTCATACCAGATTTGCCAGCATCCCCATTCCCGCCTTGTGGGTGGAGAGTCCTTGAGACCCTCTGTCACTCTGTCAGCTTCCCCAGGTCAGCGAGCTGTGGCTTGGCTCCCACGCATCAGCTTTTATGGGAGGCCCATTAGGAGCTGGGCAGGAGGGACAGAGGGGAGGCCAGGCAGCCACTGCTGAGTGGGACGGGTAGCCCAGCCCATGAGGCTGGCCAGCCCTACAGGGGAGGTCCCACAGCACTGGCCGGGAAGTCCACATAGGAAAGCATCAGTTGAGGGATGAAGCCACGGACGATGGGGACAACGGCCACAGGGTGTGCTAAGCTGAGGAAATTAGTAGGAGGTGCTCATAAGCTGTTTTGTTTTTTGGTTTGTTTGTTTGTTTTTTCTTTTAAGAGACCAGGGACAGTGGGGGTCTCACTCTGTCACCCAGGCTGGAGTGCAGTGGCATGATCATAGCTTACTGCAGCCTCCAACTAATAGGCTCAAGTGATCCTCCTGCCTCAGCCTCCCGAGTAACTCATGGCCTTTAAGTGAACTGCTTCCACCATCCAGCTGTGCAGGTGGCCTGGGAACAGCAGCACATCTGTCCCCTGCCACCTCTTGCATGCACACTTGACCTCCTGACTTGGGCTCTGAAACCTGTAAAATGTGGGGTGTAGAGAAATCGAGTCATTTGGCCTCATCCTGGTGCCATTATCTCTTGCTACATTAATAAACCACCTCAAACAGAGCAGCATAACAGCCATTCTGGGCACGTGGGCT